CCTGGCTTGAAAACCCATCCCATGGCAAGGCAGGGATTCGCTGGCCGCGGTTGGCTCTATCTTGATCTGAGCAAGCCGCTGGACGTCCCTAGTTATCTTCTTCCTATCCAGGAAGAAAATCCAATCAGGATTCCACTCCGAGGATGGCGCATTAGCCAGCTCCCTGCGAAGCCCCACCCGTGTGTCCTGGTGTGAGGCTCTGACCGCTAAGGTGTCTGCGCGCCTCCAGGCCCCGCCCCCTATGCTAATAAGCGCCCGCCTCCTTTGGGAGCAAGTCGCCGCAAACTGCGAGCCCCCGCCCCCTACGCTAATGACGCCCGCCCCCCTCGGGCACACCTCTCCGATGCCTGCGAGCCCCGCCCCGTATGCTAACGAGCTCCCCACCCCCAGCTCCTCGCCGCAGCCTGCGGGTCCCGCCCCCTACAATAATGAGCACCTACCTCCCCTCAAACGCCCCTAGTCGCGGCATGAGGGTCCCGCTCACTATGTTAATGAGCACCCGCCTCCCTTCGGGCGCGCCTCGCCGCAGCCTGAAAGCCCCGCCCCCTATGCTAATATGCTCCCTCTCCCACAAGGCAGCGCGCCGGCTCGGACGCGGCCGGCTACCGAGCCCTTTGTGAGGGCTGTGAGCTGCGCCTGACGGTGGCACCATGAGCAGCTCAGGTGGGGCGCCCGGGGCGTCCGCCAGCTCTGCGCCGCCCGCGCAGGAAGAGGGCATGACGTGGTGGTACCGCTGGCTGTGTCGCCTGTCTGGGGTGCTGGGGGCAGTCTGTGAGTATCCAGTCGGGGAGAGGGGCCGGCCCCGCCGCGCATGCGCTCCTCGCCCTGCCCTGCCCCGCCCCGCCCCGGCGGCCCCAGGGGAAAGGACCCGCTGGGGGTCGGGGGTCTGCCGGGCGCCTCCCGGGGCGGAGGAATGGCGGGGCCGCCGGGAGCCGGCGTCCTGGGGTTGCCATGGTTACCCGCTCGGGCCTGGGCGCCTTGGTACCCCGGGCTGGGCTGGGCTGGCGCTTCTGGGAACATTCCCGGAGGGACCAGAAACCCCAGGGCGGGGGGGCGGCGGGGGCGGGGGTGGGGCACCGGCCTGGGGCACGTGACTGAGCCCTCCCCCCGCTCCCCAGGGGCTTTTGTGAGACTTTCTCGGTGATGCTCACGGGGCGCATGCCCACCTGGCCCGTACTAAAGCGTCAACTGTTGACTTGGGCGTAGGTGACGGCAGCCACATTGCTAACCTTTGGGCAAGGATTGTTTGTAAGGGAGGCGGGTGCACGGCTGGCTAGATTTCTGGCAGGAAGCCACTGGGCGGAAGTTTGCTGAGGGTCAGGTGGTGTCAGGGCACAGGTGGCCCCTGGGGCCGCGGGGCAGTGAGCTGAGGGCCCGGCCTCTCCCTGGGTCCTCTGTCCGCTCTCATATCTCCCCCGTTGCTGCTGCCTTAGCCGCCTGTCACCGGCCTTCCTCCCCTTCTCCGCACGCATCCCAGTCACAGACCCTGACCTTAGGCTGCCAGGGAAGCTAGGCTCTTAAGCACAGCCAGAAAAGGACAAAGAGGGAGGCAGGTCAGCTCCAGGAGTGAATGGAAGCCGTACAGCTGGCCTTCCAGGGAAAGACAAGTCTGTCTGAGTGATACCCTTTCCTTTCCTGTCTGCCCTCAATCTTGTGGATTACTGGAGTGGGCAAGGTCTTAGAGAATGTCTGTCGAGGATGTCTGCAGGTTTTAAACAGTGCCTGCCTGGCAGAGAGGGCTAGCTCTGGGCCTGGGCAGGGCAGGCCCCATCAGCAATCCTGCCAGAAGGACCACCTTTTCAGGGTCACCTTGGGTTCCACAGCCTTTCCAGGTGGGTAGAGGGTGGAGGGAGGTTGAGGCAGGAGGGTGCTGGGCTAGGAGTGTGCTGCCCTCGCTAGGCATGCCCTTATCCAGAGGCAACGGATACGGTAGGGCAGGCCCTACCCCCAAATCACAAAAAGGCCCCGAGTTTGTGTCACTGCTCTTCAGGGCAAGTACGCTTTTGACTTTGTAGGAGAGACTGGTGGGTTTGAAGTTAGGCATTGGATCCAGTCCTGTCATGTCTGGTTAGCTGTTTTCCCTGCAGATTAGGGTGGGCAGTGCAGTGGGGTGACATGGTCAGTGGTGAGAAAGGAAAGGTCCTGACTATGGCCTGTAGGCCACACCTCCTTCCTTCTTGGTCAGTGGCCCTGCCGACTCCCAGATTTGCTGTGGAGTCTTACTCAGTTCTGTGCCTCTCAAAGTGAGGTACCTCTGCCTTTCCTGGGAGTTCCTGGGGCTCTGTTGGGTCTACAGATGAAGCTTCAGGAGAAACTTGTGGCATTGCCCTGAGTTGTCAGTTGCATCTGCAGATTTTTGGGGGCATGGTTATGTGAACATCAAAATGCTGTATTACAGGGTAGAATGCAAAAATGCAGGGTGTTTTAGAGATGCGGCAGGAGTTCAGACAAGGGTTGTGTGCCGGGCTGGTCCTTGGGTAAGGTTTTCCTCCTCCAGGGTGAGGGGATCAGAGAGAGTACCTGGAGAGGGTCTACCCTGGGTCCTAAGAGCATCTGGAGGTGATACCTTGGGAGGGGACAGGATTGCATGGTGACAGCCCCCTCACGTGGAAGATATCAGCATTGAGGCCCCCAAGTGGACATCCTCCAGCCCTTTATTGCTAAAGGATTCCTGGCTGGAGCCTGCTGGTCTGGCTTGACACCTGGTCCTCCCCCAAGGCTGGCTGTGGGTTGGACAGCTGGGGTAGGGTTGGAGCTGGAGGCCAAATGCTGACTGCAGCAGGAAGCACAGCCGAGCTGTCAGGTGAGGCCAGGCACAGCAGAGAGGCAGGGAGCTGCTGACTCCTGCCCGTGTCTCTTGTTTCAAGCTTGCGCGATCTCTGGCCTCTTCAACTGCATCACCATCCACCCTCTGAACATTGCGGCCGGCGTGTGGATGATGTGAGTAATGCATGGCCGTCCCACCCCGGGGGTCGCTGCTCTTCTCCTGCCCTGGTCCCTGCAGCATGAATGCCTTCATCTTGTTGCTGTGTGAGGCGCCCTTCTGCTGCCAGTTCATCGAGTTTGCAAACACAGTGGCGGAGAAGGTGGACCGGCTGCGCTCCTGGCAGAAGGCTGTCTTCTACTGCGGGTGAGGGGTTGCTGGGCAGGGTCCCGTGACACGAGTGCCCCCTTGACCTCTGCTTTCCCCCCAGGATGGCGGTCGTTCCCATCGTCATCAGCCTGACCCTGACCACGCTGCTGGGCAACGCCATCGCCTTTGCTACGGGGGTGCTGTACGGACTCTCTGCTCTGGGCAAAAAGTGCGTCTGCCAGGCCCAGCCCCTGGGCAGGGATTGTACTCAGTTGCCACCCTCTCTCCTGCAGAGCCCAGACTGAGGCTGGTTCCTTCGCAGCCCAGCATCCCAGGGAGCCTGGGCCATTCTCAGAGGGGACAAGACAGGCCTTTGCCACCCCAGCAGTTGTCTCTGGGGAAATCAGAATGCCTGCAGGTCACACCTGGGTCACAGGGCAGGAACCGGGCCTCCACGTGACGCTGCCTCTCTCTCTCCCCAGGGGCGATGCGATCTCCTATGCCAGGATCCAGCAGCAGAGGCAGCAGGCGGATGAGGAGAAGCTCGCGGAGACCCTGGAGGGGGAGCTGTGAAGGGCTGGGCGCCCCTCCCTCCCTGTCCCCTCTTCTGGCTCTGTGTGGGTCCAAGTGAGGCCTGGACTGTCCACGCTGAGGCACAGCCTGGAGAGGGGCCTTTGCACGTGTCCCTACACCTGGAGTCCTCTGCTCCTTTCTCCAGACTGGCTTAAGCCAGGAGCCACTGGCTGCTGGTGTGAGGGTCTGGGCTGCTGGACTTGAGGCAGAGCCTGCAGCAGCTGTGTGGACACTACCCAGCCCTACTCCTCTGCTGGGTGGGTCTGCAGATCTCACACCACAGACAGGGCTGCCTGTGACCTGCTGTGACCTGGGAGCAGCTTCCCCTGGAGATGCTGGTCCTGGCTTGAGGGGAGGGGCAAGTGGGACCCTGCCACCTGGGCACTGAGCAGAGGGACCTCCCCCAGCTCTCTTAGCAGGTGGAGCCCCAGGGCCTGGGACAGCCTGCCGCTGCCAGCAACCTCCCACTGCTGCCTAGGGTGCAGCGCCCACTGTCACCCTGCCTTCTGAAGAAGCCCACAGGGCTCCTAAGGTGCACCCCGGTACCTGGAACTGCAGCCTTGGCAGTGACTGGACAGCTGGGTGGGGGATGCTCCCTGCTGGCCCTGGGAACCTTGGACAGGCCACCTCAAGGCCCCTCGGCTGCCCCTCCTCCCTGGGCCTGCTGGGGCCCCTAGGTTCTGCCCATCACCCCCCGCCCCTGCTGGCCTTGGTGCTAAGGAAGTGGGGAGAGCAGGCTCTCCCTGGCACCGAGGGTGCCCACCCTCTCCCTGGTGTGGCCCCGTCAACATCAGCCACAGCCCAGCCCCATTAGTGGGTTAGTGGGTCTGACCTCAGCCCCACTCAGGTGCTCCTGCTGGCCTGCCCAAGCCCTGCCCTCAGGGAGCTTCTGCCTTTTAAGAACTGGGCAGAGGCCACAGTCACCTCCCCACACAGAGCTGTCCCCACTGCCCTGGGTGCCAGGCTGTCCGGAGCCAGGCCTACCCAGGGAGGATGCAGAGAGCTGGTGCCCAGGATGTGCACCCCCATATTCCCTCTGCCCTGTGGCCTCAGCCCGCTGGCCTCTCTGACCGTGAGGCTGGCTCTCAGCCATCGGGCAGGTGCCTGGTCGGGCCTGGCTTAGCCCAGGTGGGGTTTGGCAGAAGCGGGCGGGTGTGGAAGATATTCCATCTGGGGCCAACCCCAGGCTGGGCCTGCGCTGAGCTTCTGGAGCGCAGGTACTGGGTCTTGCTAAGTGAACTGTTTCCCAGGAACACCTCTCGGGCCCATCTGCGTCTGAGGCTGGGAGTGGCATCTGAGGCCGGGAGTGGCATCTGAGGCCAGGAGTGGCAGGCTGGTGGGCTGGGCGTGGGGTTTTCTGGGCCCTGCCCAGTACTGCCCTGGGGACTTGGTGGGCTCCTGGGTCAGCAGCATCCCACCCCTGGGAGTCTGGCCAGCTGAGCCCCAGGGTGGCAGGGGCATTATAGCCTGGTGGACATGTGCCTTCAGGGTTCCTCCGGGGCCACCTTCCTCAGGCCAGTGCTGGGTTCAAAGGGCTGTGTGTGTGTGTGTGTGTGTGTGTGTGTGTGTGTGTATGTATATGTGTGTGGGTGCACACATCTGTCCCATGTATGCAGTGAGACCTGTCTACCTCCCACAAGGAGCAAGGGCTCTGCCCGCCCTCTGCTCATTCCTACCCAGGTAGTGGGACCCCGGGCCCCCTTCTGCCTGGCTTGCCTGCTTCTGCCCTTTCCAGAGGGGTCTCACTGACAGCCAGAGACAGCAGGAGAAGGGTTGGCTGTGGATCAAGGAAGGCTGCCCCTGTACCCTGTGGGGAAATGGTGGGTGCATGGCTGGATGCAGAGGTGGAAGGCCCTGGGCCACAGGCGAGAGTGGGCGTGTCACCTGTCCCAGGTTCCCAGCAAGTCTGCAGCTGTGCAGTCCTGGGGTCCCTGACCCTGTCGCCCAGGGGGCGTGCTGTCCAGCAGGGGCCCTGCCTTGCAAGGAACGTCTCTTCCGGCGGCTGGGCCGCTCCTGCCTGGTCTGGGCTGTGTGTGGCGCCCTTTCCTCCTTGTTTGTTCCTCTGTGTTCTGTGTGCGTCTTAAGCAATAAAGCGTGGCCGTGGCTCGCGTGCCTGCCCTCTGCTCCCTTCTGCCTTGGTGCCTGTGTGTGAGTGTGGAAGCCAGGCAGGAGCCGCTGGCCCAGGAAATAACTACAGGTCCTGTCCCGAGGCTGCCCCCAGCATCCC